CTACAGCACTCACGCCTGAATGGAGTTTATTTAATGCATGTATTTTCTCTGTAAGACACATCACAGACTTCTTGGACTTGTGAATGCTAAGCAGCACTTCAGCACTATGCTTGGGGGTTAATTTAAATGGCAAAACAACCAACAAACAGCACAAAAACAGGAAAAGCATGGCATTAAATAGACCACAAAAAGGATACCTGACTATTGTATGAGAGCTGAAAAAGAAGGCAGAATATCATCCTGTTCAAACTCAAATTCTTTGACACTCTGCGCAAACACATGACTATGAAAGTGCTGTGAGTACTGATTTGGGGGTTACAAAAAATAGTAGGTGAGTTCACAAATACAAAAGCTGAAAACAAGGAGGATCGACTGTATTTTCGTAGACAATCTAATCTCAGAAGATTTCAGTTCAGACAAAAATCATGATAATTACTGTATTACAAAAGGGCACTAGATAGGGGGAAAAGAGTAAAAATCACAATTAAAACAAAGGTTCAAAATTCTGCAGCAACCATATCCAGTTACACTTTAATATGTTTGTGGCAGACTACATTATTGTTCCCAACTCATCACCCCTCCCTATATCTAAAACCTTTCCCCAAGACAATGCAGTTCCTCCTGCTAGAGATCAGGTATATTTATCTATACTATCAATGTTAGCCATGGACAAGGTATGTGCTTTGGCTGACTGAATGTTAGTGGACATGAGAGAAGCAATGGCTTAAAATGTACTTCCAGAACTGGAGTTTCCTTGTGATTCTATCACTGTGACAAAAACACATTCTCAGGTAGTCCACTGATCCAAGGGGGAACAAACACACAGAAAACATACCTAGACTCTATCTGCAGCTTGCAGCCTCACCAAGCCAAGAACAGTCAACTCACAGATATGTTAGCAAAAATAAATGTTTTTCATACCTTAAGTTTTATATAATTATTGACCTACAGTTAACTGATATACAATATACATTAATCTTAAAATATCATTATCCCATTAAAAATACTTACATTAAAAACTGAGACCACTTTCTTTCCTTTTTTTTTTTTTTTTTTTTAAATTAAGAGACAGGGTGTCTCAATGTTGCCCAAGCTGGAGTTCAGTGGCTAGTGGCTATTCACAAGAACGATCATCGCACACTACCTCAAACTCCTGGGATCAAGCAATCCTCCTGCCTCAGCTTTCCAAGTCGCTGGGACTATAAGTGTGTACCACAGCATGTCAGCTCTCTCTCTCCTTCTTGACCTAAAGCCTAGCATAAAATTAGCTAAGTAGAATGTTTCCAAAGATGGCTGCATCAGTATCTCCCATCCCACATAATTTCTGTTTGATTTTGCCATTCACCCATAAAATGGTGGGATCTACCTCCCCTCCTTGCAAATTTGAGCTGGCCCTCTGATCCTGTCTAAGATCTGAAGCCAGATATTAAGGTACTTCATTAATTTCCATGTTTGTCCTCTATGCAACCTAGCAATCAAGCAAGAAGTCAAAACATACTGACATAGTTTGGATGGGTCCCCACCCAAATCTCACCTTGCATTGTAATAATTCCCACGTGTCAAGGGTGGGGCCGGGTGCAGATAACTGAATCATGGGGATGGTTCCCCCCATACTGTTCTCGCGGTAGTGACTAAGTCTCATGAGATCTGATGGTTTTATAAATGGGAGCTCCCCTGCACATGCTCTCTCCTGCCTGCCACTATGTGAGACATGCTTTTGCACCTCCTTGCCTTCCACCATGATTGTGAGGCCTCCCCAGCCATGCAGAACTGTGAGTCAATTCAACCTCTTTCCTTTATAAATTACCCAGTCTCAGGTATGTCTTTATTTGCGGTGTGAGAACAGACTAATACAATAAGTTGATACCAGTAGAGTGGGGTGCTGCTGTAAAGATACCCGAAAATGTGGAAGCAACTTTGGAAATGGGTAACAGGGAGAGGCTGGAACAGTTTGGAAGGCTCAGAAGAGGATAGGAAAATGTGGGAAAGTTTGGAACTTCCTAGAGACTTGTTGAATGGCTTTGACCAAAATGTTAATAGTGATATGGACAACAAGGTCCAGGCGGAGGTGGTCTCAGAGGGAGATGAGGAATTTGTTGGGAAATGGAGTAAAGTCACTCTTACTATGCAAAGACACTGCAGGCATTGTGCACCTGTATTAGAAACGGGCATAAGATAGGCGGGAAAGAGGGAAAATAAGAATTTCTTTCTAGAGTTCCCTACAGATCTGTGGAACTTTGAACTTGAGAGAGATGATTTAAGGTATCTGACAGAAGAAATTTCTAAGCAGCAAAGCATTCGAGAAGAAGCAGAGCATAAAAGTTCAGAAAATTTGTAGCCTGATGATGCAACAGAAAAGAAAAATCTATTTTCTCAGGAGACTGGGTTGTAGAAATTTGCATAAGTAATGAGGAGCCAAATGTTAATCACCAAGACAATGGGGCAAATGTCTCCAGGGCATGTTAGAGACCCTCACAGCAGACCCTCCCATCACAGGCCAGGAGGCTTAGAAGGAAAAATGGTTTTGTGGGTCCAGAACCCCCTGCTGTGTGCAGCCTAGGAACTTGGGGCCCTGCATCCCAGCTGCTCCTGCCATAGGTAAAAGGGGCCAAGGTACACCTCAGGCCATGGCTTCAGAGGGTGCAAGTTCCAAGCCTTTCAGGTTCTAGGTGGTGTTAAGCCTGCAGATGCACCAAAGTCAAGAATTAACGTTCATGAACCTCCGCCTACATTTCAGAAGATGTATGAAAATGCCTGGAAATCCAGGCAAAAGTTTGCTGTGGGGGGGAGGGGAGGGGGGGGCCCTCATGGATAACCTCTGCTAGGGCAGTGTCAAAGGGAAATATGGGGTTGGAGCTCCCACACAGAGTCCCCACTGGGGTACTGCCAAGCAGAGCTGTGAGAAAAGGGCCACCATCCTCCAGACCCCAGAATGGTAGATCCACTGACAGCTTGCACTGTGTGCCTGGAAAAGCTGCAGACACTCAATGCAGCCAGAAGGGGGGCTGTACCCTGCAAAGCCACAGGGGCGGGGCTGCCCAAGACCCTGGGAACCCACTTCTTGCATCACCTAGATGTGACACATGGAGTCAAAGGAGGTCATTTTGGAGCTTTAAGATTTGCCTGCTGGGTTTTGGACTTGCATGGGGCCTGTAGCTCTTTTGCTTTGGCCAATTTCTCCCATTTGAAACGAGTGTATTTACCCAATGCCTGTATCCCTGTGTATCTAGAAAATAACTAACTTGCTTTTGATTTTACAGGCTCATAGGTGGAAGGGACTTGCCTTGTCTCAGATGAGACTTTGGACTATGGAATTTTGAGTTAATGCTGAAATAAGAGTTTGGGGGACTTAGGGGAAGGCACGATTGCTTTTGAAATATGAGGACATGAGATTTGGGAGGGGCCGGGGAAGAATTATATGGTTTGGCTCTGTCCGCACCCAAATCTCATCTTGAATTGTAACAATTCCCATGTGTCAAGGGTGGGGCCAGGTGGAGATAACTGAATCATGGAGGCAGTTTCCCCCATGCTGTTCTCATGGTAGTGAATAAGTCTCATGAGGTCTGATGGTTTTATAAATGGATGTTCCCCTGCACATGCTCTCTCCTGCCCACCATGTCTGACTAAATTTTGTATTTTTACTAGAGACGGGCTTTCACTATGTTGGCCAGGCTGGCCTCCAACTCCTGATCTCGTGATCCGTCCACCCCGACCTCCCAAAGTGCTAGGATCATAGGCATAAGCCACCACACCCGGCCTCTTTTTTTTCTTTTTCTTTTTTTTATCTGGAGACTGAGTTTTGCACTCGTTGCCCAGGCTGGAGTGCAATGGTGCGATCTCAGCTCACTGCAGTCTCCACCTCAGCAGGAGAGCAGGAATCTTCAGTGATCCACGGGCAAATATGCAGCCATTGTGGGCACCTGTTCCTCCCGCGACCTTTGTGCCCACGTCTCTCCCTCCAGTACCTACTGCACGACCCCCCACGTCCGCCTCCTGCCATTGCCAGCAGGTGCCTTGCGCGGGTACCTGGCTGTGCTTATTCATCCATTATGGTCGCTCTGTCACTGGTGCCATTATGTGCTCACATGCCCACTCCCTCAGGTTTAGAAGTCGCGTTGCCCGGCAACAGAACAATCTGCTGGCTTAGCCTTTGGCCAAGTTGGCAGCTGGATGAGGACGCTCAGAGCCCAGCTCTTGAGAGTTCAAGTATCCGACAGTTCCCCACTGCTCCCAGGAGCGGTTACCCGGGCACTCTGTGCCCCTCATTCCTGTTTGGGCCAAGGCCGAGGACCTGCGAGTAGGGCTCAGTTGCCTGGAGCCCCTTCAGCCCATCCCCCAGTTCACTTTGCTTGTGGGATCTCCCCGTTGCTCCTGCCCCTGGACTGAGTGGCAGGCCATCCTACAAACACCCGCACACTCGACATCAGTGGTGTCAAGACAACTCTAAGAAGGTTTTCCGTGATCCTGCAAGACCTGTGTTCCATCCTGGTGATTCTATCTTCAATTTCACTGCACAGGTACCACAGTAAGCCAGTGCTGTGTGCTCCGAGTTCCAGGGCATCCCCCAGCTCAGCCACTACACTGAGCACAAGGACTCTGTGGGGCCCAGGAGCAGGTAGTCACCCCTTTGGGGTCCACAACACCCGGCTGTCCCCAGACTTGTGTCCAGGGAAGATAGTGTTGAGGGCCCTCAAGGAGAGCGGGGCAGGGATGCCTGAGCAGCACAAGGACCCCAGAGTCCAAGAAAATCCTGATGATCAGAGAACGGTCCCCGAGGTCACCGGGGATGCACGGTCTGCATTTTGGCCCCTGCGGGACAATGGAGGCCCCTCTCCCTTTGTGCCCAGGCCCGGGCCTCTGCAGACAGACCTCCACGCCCAGAGCTCAGAAATCAGATATAACCACACATCCCAGACATCCTGGACGAGCTCGAGCACCAAACGAAATGCCATCTCCAGCTCCTACAGCTCCACGGGAGGCTTGCCGGGGCTAAAGCAGAGGAGGGGGCCAGCCTCATCCCGCTGCCAGCTGACCCTCAGTTACTCAAAGACAGTGAGTGAGGACAGGCCTCAGGCTGTCTCTTTGGGTCACACACGGTGTGAAAAGGGGGCAGATACAGCACCAGGGCAGACAATCGCCCCAACGGGTGGCTCCCCCAGATCCCAGGACTCTAGGCCCCGTAGACGCAAGATTCCCCTGCTGCCACGCAGGCGAGGGGAGCCTTTGATGCTGCCACCTCCCTTAGAGCTGGGGTACCGGGTCACGGCTGAAGACCTGCACCTGGAAAAAGAGACGGCATTCCAGCGCATCAACAGTGCACTGCACGTTGAGGACAAGGCCATCCCGGACTGCAGACCCTCACGGCCTTCCCACACTTTGTCCTCACTTGCAACAGGGGCTTCGGGTGGGCCTCCCGTTTCTAAAGCACCCACTATGGATGCACAGCAGGACAGACCCAAGTCCCAAGACTGCCTGGGCCTAGTGGCCCCCCTAGCATCTGCTGCAGAGGTCCCCGCTACAGCTCCCGTGTCTGGGAAGAAGCACAGACCACCAGGACCCCTGTTCTCCTCCTCAGATCCCCTTCCTGCCAACTCTTCCCACTCCCGGGACTCAGCCCAGGTCACCTCGATGATTCCTGCCCCCTTCACAGCTGCAAGCAGGGATGCCGGCATGAGAAGAACAAGGTCGGCTCCTGCAGCTGCCGCAGCAGCCCCTCCCCCCTCCACATTGAACCCCACGTCGGGGTCACTACTCAATGCAGTGGATGGAGGCCCCTCACATTTCTTGGCCTCAGCCACAGCTGCAGCACGTGCCCAGAGGTCAGAAGTGAGATATAACCAGAGATCCCAGACCTCCCGGACCAGATCCTGCCTCAAACGAAATGCCAGCTCCAGCTCCCACAGCTCTACGGAAGGCCTCCAGGAAGTAAAGCGGAGGAGGGGGCCAGCCTCATCCCACTGCCAGCTGGCCCTCAGTTCCTCAAACACAGTGAGTGAGGACGGACCTCAGGCTGTCTCTTCGGGTCACCGCTGTGAAAACAAGGCAGGTACAGCACCAGGGCAGACACTTGCCCCCAGGGGTGGCTCCCCCAGATCCCAGGCCTCTAGGCCCCACATCAACACTGCACTGCACGTTGAGGACAAGGCCATCTCGGACTGCAGACCCTCACGGCCTTCCCACACTTTGTCCTCACTTGCAACAGGGGCTTCGGGTGGGCCTCCCGTTTCTAAAGCACCCACTATGGATGCACAGCAGGACAGACCCAAGTCCCAAGACTCCCTGGGCCTACTGGCCCCCCTAGCATCTGCTGCAGAGGTCCCCTCTACAGCTCCCGTGTCTGGGAAGAAGCACAGACCACCAGGACCCCTGTTCTCCTCCTCAGATCCCCTTCCTGCCACCTCTTACCACTCCCGGGACACAGCACAGGTCACCTCGCTGATTCCTGCCACCTTCACAGCTGCAAGCAGGGATGCCGGCATGAGAAGAACAAGGTCGGCTCCTGCAGCTGCCACAGCAGCCCCTCCCCCCTCCACATTGAACAACACGTCGGGGTCACTACTCAATGCAGTGGATGGAGGCCCCTCACATTTCTTGGCCTCAGCCACAGCTGCAGCACGTGCCCAGAGGTCAGAAGTGAGATATAACCAGAGATCCCAGACCTCCCGGACCAGATCCTGCCTCAAACGAAATGCCAGCTCCAGCTCCAGCTCCCACAGCTCTACGGAAGGCCTCCAGGAACTAAAGCGGAGGAGGGGGCCAGCCTCATCCCACTGCCAGCTGGCCCACAGTTCCTCAAACACAGTGAGTGAGGACGGACCTCAGGCTGTCTCTTCGGGTCACCGCTGTGAAAACAAGGCAGGTACAGCACCAGGGCAGACACTCGCCCCCAGGGGAGGCTCCCCCAGATCCCAGGCCTCTAGGCCCCACATCAACAGTGCACTGTACGTTGAGGACAAGGCCATCTCGGACTGCAGACCCTCACGGCCTTCCCACACTTTGTCCTCACTTGCAACAGGGGCTTCGGGTGGGCCTCCCGTTTCTAAAGCACCCACTATGGACGCACAGCAGGACAGACCCAAGTCCCAAGACTGCCTGGGCCTAGTGGCCCCCCTAGCATCTGCTGCAGAGGTCCCCTCTACAGCTCCCGTGTCTGGGAAGAAGCACAGACCACCAGGACCCCTGTTCTCCTCCTCAGATCCCCTTCCTGCCAACTCTTCCCACTCCCGGGACTCAGCCCAGGTCACCTCGCTGATTCCTGCCACCTTCACAGCTGCAAGCAGGGATGCCGGCATGAGAAGAACAAGGCCTGGCACCTCGGCTCCTGCAGCTGCCGCAGCAGCCCTTCCCCCCTCCACATTGAACCCCACGTCGGGGTCGCTACTCAATGCAGTGGATGGAGGCCCCTCACATTTCTTGGCCTCAGCCACAGCTGCAGCACGTGCCCAGAGGTCAGAAGTGAGATATAACCAGAGATCCCAGACCTCCCGGACCAGATCCTGCCTCAAACGAAATGCCAGCTCCAGCTCCCACAGCTCTACGGAAGGCCTCCAGGAACTAAAGCGGAGGAGGGGGCCAGCCTCATCCCACTGCCAGCTGGCCCACAGTTCCTCAAACACAGTGAGTGAGGACGGACCTCAGGCTGTCTCTTCGGGTCACCGCTGTGAAAACAAGGCAGGTACAGCACCAGGGCAGACACTCGCCCCCAGGGGTGGCTCCCCCAGATCCCAGGCCTCTAGGCCCCGCATCAACAGTGCACTGCACGTTGAGGACAAGGCCATCTCGGACTGCAGACCCTCACGGCCTTCCCACACTTTGTCCTCACTTGCAACAGGGGCTTCGGGTGGGCCTCCCGTTTCTAAAGCACCCACTATGGATGCACAGCAGGACAGACCCAAGTCCCAAGACTGCCTGGGCCTACTGGCCCCCCTAGCATCTGCTGCAGAGGTCTCCTCTACAGCTCCCGTGTCTGGGAAGAAGCACAGACCACCAGGACCCCTGTTCTCCTCCTCAGATCCCCTTCCTGCCACCTCTTCCCACTCCGGGGACTCAGCCCAGGACACCTCGCTGATTCCTGCCCCCTTCACACCTGCAAGCAGGGATGCCGGCATCAGAAGAATGTTTCGTGTTCGAAATTGTTTGAGGGGTTTGGGTTTATTTTTGTTGGTTTTTTCTTTTTTTTTTTTGCTTACGTGGGCATCCTTCAGCTTTTAATAATCTGAAAAATTCTATTTACCCATTGTCAATGTGTATAAATTAATCTCAGTCAATTTTATACAATAAAAGGTGAACTTTTATCCATCAAACAATAATTTAACAAAAAATGTACCGGAAGAAGAATGTTCATTACAAATATAGGAAACATAAATATTACCAAATATTGGCAAGCACTAAAATGTTCAGAAATATAAGTCTATTACAGTTATAGCTCTCTCAAGCAAAAAAACAGCAGAGAAAAACTTAGTTTTCCTGAGGGGCTATTTATTTACTTAGGGATTTGTTAAAAGGTCAAATGGGGTCACACAGAATACTAAGAAGAGCTGTTCACCCAGGCCTCACTAAGAACTCTTCTTCATGCAGTAGCTATATAGTAATATGACAACTGCTCCTACGACCCAAAGAGGAACTACAGCAACTACTCTTTAGCATCTGTTGCTCCCAACTCTGCTTTGCAATTATATGACTCAAGCATTCTGGCTCCGTTAACTATTACTGCTGTTACTCCCAAGTAAATTCCCTCTAAAAAATAAAAATTTTTAAAGCTGTAATTTAAGCTCTCTGCTGCCTCATGACTTCAATT